CTAATAGAAGGTGTCCGCTGGGATGCAGGAATCCCACTAAACAAACACAAGGCAGACAGGGTAAGCATCATAATCCTCAGCTCACGGATTAATAGACTAAGATGGGAAGGGACTTGCCCAGGTCACACAGCCAAAAGTTGCAAAACTGGGGTTAAAACTCATATCCATACTTTCCAGCTTCTCAGATTCTTCATTCATGTGCCAAATATCCCTTTCTACTCATCAGAATTTGGGAATGGACCAGTCATAACAGTTTTTGGTGATTTCCACATTGTTTCCCTGTTTTACCTATTTTATCATTATTGCCTATAGCATAGGGTGTGCCATGCGATCAGGGTTCTGGAACTGGCTTCTAAAGAGCACTTATGAATGGGGATGAAGAACATCAAGGAATTAAAGATGCCAGAAAAGCAAATAGCCCCTTGGATTTGAGAACAGGAAACATGCACTTTACACGCCTCATCTCTTTCTGCCCCATCCAGCAAGCAGGGATGATGCAGAGACCTTCCCTGGGTCTCGCCATGCCCAGGAGTTAATGTGTTCTACAATGTATTTGTAGAAAGAAGATACTGCGTCTAGTAGAAAGAGATGTGATATGATTGACGTGGAGTGGCCACTCTTGATGCAGGAGACATGGCAATTGTACTTTCCTGTATGAGAATGAGGCCTGAAGGAAGGTTGCTTCCCTCAGTCTTTTCTCAGCAGAGGGGTTTTGTAAAACAAACCAAAACAAAACACAAATTCCCTGAAGCAGAATAAAGATAAAGAAACTTAAATATCTGGAAACAATGAAAACTGCAAGAGCCAAGAAACGGGCAGCTTAGGGGCCCCAGGAAGTGAGGTGGGATAAGGCAGAGATAGGCTTGGGGCGGAGAATCTGGAAGCTGTTGCTGTTTACATTCAATGTCCTCTCTCTCTCCAAGAGGTGGCAGGCCACTGCCCAATGCTGAAGTCACTGTTTAACGAAGGTGGAGCCTGCCTTTACCTGGTACACCCATATAAGGAAAAGCCTGAGGTCAGGAGTAAGCAGACACCAGCACTGCTCTTTCTCCAAGACGGCCGGCCATGCTCTCCTCCTCTGCCAGTCTCCTCCACCACTCTCTAACCTGAGAGCCTGTGGAACCTGCCCGTCTCCCCTCCTCCATCAGACACACCTGCCTAGGAAACAGGTAAGTTGTGCGTGGTCATGTCCCAGAGCTGTACCCCAAAGGTATCCCTTTTTCTCACCAACAGGAAAGGACCTCGGAAGTCTTCTAAGGAGAGTCATGGCGTATTACCAGGAGCCTTCAGTGGAGACCTCCATCATCAAGTTCAAAGACCAGGACTTTACCACCTTGCGGGATCACTGCCTGAGCATGGGCCGGACGTTTAAGGATGAGACATTCCCTGCAGCAGATTCTTCCATAGGCCAGAAGCTGCTCCAGGAAAAACGCCTCTCCAATGTGATATGGAAGCGGCCACAGGTGAGTGAGCCCCACACGAGCATACCCAGCTCATGTTCATAGCTTTTCTCCCTCTTTCCTAAAGGATCTACCAGGGGGTCCTCCTCACTTCATCCTGGATGATATAAGCAGATTTGACATCCAACAAGGAGGCGCAGGTAAGAGTGCAACATCTTCCCTCCGTGCCCTGATCAGCCTTTCCTGGCTTATCTCCCCTCACAGCTGACTGCTGGTTCCTGGCAGCACTGGGATCCTTGACTCAGAACCCACAGTACAGGCAGAAGATCCTGATGGTCCAAAGCTTTTCACACCAGTATGCTGGCATTTTCCGTTTCCGGGTACGTGTGCCCTTGCAGCGCTCATTATATGATCTGTCAAAGCATATGCTTGGCTCTCTTCCAGTTCTGGCAATGTGGCCAGTGGGTGGAAGTGGTGATTGATGACCGCCTACCTGTCCAGGGAGATAAATGCCTCTTTGTGCGTCCTCGCCACCAAAACCAAGAGTTCTGGCCCTGCCTGCTGGAGAAGGCCTATGCCAAGTAAGTACAACCCCGCCACCCATCAGCCCAGAACCACGATGGTTCATCCCCCATTCCCTCCCAGGCTGCTCGGATCCTATTCCGATCTGCACTATGGCTTCCTCGAGGATGCCCTGGTGGACCTCACAGGAGGCGTGATCACCAACATCCATCTGCACTCTTCCCCTGTGGACCTGGTGAAGGCAGTGAAGACAGCGACCAAGGCAGGCTCCCTGATAACCTGTGCCACTCCAAGTGGGGTAAGTCACTGGGGAGCCCTTTTGCACCAGTTTCTAATGTTTGATCTGCTTTTCTGCCTTGAAGCCAACAGATACAGCACAGGCGATGGAGAATGGGCTGGTGAGTCTCCATGCCTACACTGTGACTGGGGCTGAGCAGGTAAGGCTGGCTGCTGGCCTGTCCAGCTCTCCGCACTGAGTTTCCTTTTCTGTTTTCTTTACAGATTCAATACCGAAGGGGCTGGGAAGAAATTATCTCCCTGTGGAACCCCTGGGGCTGGGGCGAGGCCGAATGGAGAGGGCGCTGGAGTGATGGGTATGGCTTCTGGAAACCTCTCTCCATCCTTCTCTCACCCTGTGGTTTGTGTGTCCATGCTCAGGTCTCAGGAGTGGGAGGAAACCTGTGATCCGCGGAAAAGCCAGCTACATAAGAAACGGGAAGATGGCGAGTTTTGGTATTTACCCTTCTTATACAATGGTGTTTTAAGTCACTGAGTGATGTATATCTGTTTTTAACAGGATGTCGTGTCAAGATTTCCAACAGAAATTCATCGCCATGTTTATATGTAGCGAAATTCCAATTACCCTGGACCATGGAAACACACTCCACGAAGGATGGTCCCAAATAATGTTTAGGAAGCAAGTGATTCTAGGAAACACTGCAGGTAATCATGACGCTGGTGGTCACACTGCCCAACTGAGCTCTAGTAACAGCTCTTTCTGATGCAGGAGGACCTCGGAATGATGCTCAATTCAACTTCTCTGTGCAAGAGCCAATGGAAGGCACCAATGTTGTCGTGTGCGTCACAGTTGCTGTCACACCATCAAATTTGAAAGCAGAAGATGCAAAATTTCCACTCGATTTCCAAGTGATTCTGGTAAGGCAGCCTGCTTCAGGGCTTTCCCTTGTGCCCCTGCCCACCTCTGCACTGCATTTTCTAGCATCCCATCGACGTTGTGAGCTGTCCTTCCAAGAAGCATCTTTCAGCCCACCCCAGCCTGAGATAGTTTCCAGGGCTTTCAGACGAGAATTCCTGCTGACTCTGGTGCCTTCTAAGAGGACCCTCAGATTTTCCAGCTCTCACCTCTGGGAAGAAAAGGCTAAAGGCAGAAGGAGAGATTTGTGAAAGGCTGAGAAGGAACTGAGGCCCCTGGTCTGCCCAGCCAGGACTGACCAGGTCAAGCACCAAAGAGGCCTACTAGAAACATCTCAGCCAACTCTTCCTTCTTCTGAGCTAAGACAGAAGCCCACAGAAGGATCAGAGCTGCCCCGGCACACACGCAACTTCTGAGGCTCTGTTCACATGGGTGACCATGGGCCTTGTGTTGATTCACCCAAAGTCTTCACAGTTCAGGAACCCTACCAAGATTGTAACCACCCCATTTTTAAAATGACATCAAGCCCACTTTCCTACTTTTCTGCCAGAGATGTGTTACTTCTCACCATTCACCAATTTGCTGAAGGAACTCTCAGACCCAAGAGCTCCTCAGGCTTCCTGGAGATCCCAGCAGATCTTGCAAGATCCTGATTGAGTTAAATGTCAAAGAACAGTTCAGACCTGGACAACTCAAATGACACTGGTTGCTTTCACAGTTCAGCTGAGAAACAACAATGTACCTGCCAGCAGCCAGGCTCTCAGAAGGCTCCAGGGCTCAAATGGAGTTCCAGGGCTCCAGTGCTGACCTGCTGATATGATGATGCTCCAGCCCTGGCATGGGTCTGTGACTCCCCAGTTGCTGTGGGAGCACTGCTCTGCTTTATGTCCAACCAGACCTTGATGGGATATGAATAGGCAGGGAGAAGACAGGACAGTGAAAAGGATGAGGGTGGATGAGCCATTTCATCCTCACCTCCCTCAAAGTTCCTCCCCAAGGCCTGGACTTTCCACCTTCCTCCCAGCTCACCCTTGGCCTCCAGAGAAGTCGGCTAAGAGGTCTGTACACATGGGTGGGGCCCAGTGTCAACAATGGGAAATAATCAAGCCAACTAAGGAAGACATCACCTGGTGGTGACAGGGCTTGACTACAAAGCAAGCAGCACAGCTTCCCCGATTCCCAGCTCTGCTACTTAAACTGCTGAGCCTCAGTTTCTACACCCATAAAATAGGGAGCCCAGCATCGGCTTGCAGGATTATTGTGAATATCCAACACATTACATAAAAGTGCTTTGCAAACCGTAGAGAGGCTTACAATGGAACTGCATTCTCAGGTATTCCTTCTACTACGTGAAAAGACTGGAACATGGGTATCTCCCCATTCATAGGCACACAGACATTCCTACAAGCATCAGGGGTGGGAGTGCAAGAACGAATTCCCATCTATTTACAGTGGCCTGATAGAATAAAAGAAGTTGACTTCTCAGGGAAGCTCCCGATGTTAGGGAGCTTACATTTGCGCCAGGTTCTGTGCTATCTGTCAAAATCTCCCCCTTCCTTTCAGTGCGATCATCATTGCTGTGAAGAGTAACCACACCTTTCAGGGCTGACCAAAGAATACCTCCTCCTCTCAGACACCTCCTTTTCTGCCTCAGTTTCCTTCCTCTTGCTGTTCTCTGCAATTGAGTGGGTTTCATTTTTCACAACCTCACACAGAGCATGAGTGACCAGTCATCCCAGTTCACCTCTAGGTGTGCCAAGGAACAGGCAGGCCACACAAGGAAGAGGAACGTGTTCCACTTATAAATTTTTTGAGGTTATCCTCATTGATCCATTCCATAAAACTATCAGAGGAAATCTTGACACCCAGCAGATCACCAAATCTATCCACAAGCATGGGGAGATGTGTGGGCTGACATCCTCAGGCTGCAAGAGCCATGGCCTTGGAAAGGGCCGTAAGTTCTACCACGCTATTGGTGGTTCTCACCATGCAACTTGGAGAAGGTGCAATATTCTCCAGCTCTAATGTTATCACAGATATAAGTAACGTTTGTAAAATTCATACCTAATAAATTTAGAACAGTCATGTCTGCTTACAGCTTTATGTGTCTGTTAAAA